AGTCTCAGCCAGTCACCAAGGCTGGAGTGTAATGGCTGGATCTCAGCTCACTGCAACCTCCACCACCCAGGTTCAAGCGCTTCTCCTGCCTCAGCCTCCAGAGTAGCTGGGATTACAGGCATGTGCCACCGCACCCGGCTGATTTTTGTATTTTTAGTAGAGACAAGGTTTCACCATGTTGGCGAGGCTGGTCTCGAACTCCTCACCTCAGGTGATCTGCCTGCCTCAGCCTCTCAAAGTGCTGGGATTACAGGTGTGAGCCACCACGCCCAGCCTTACTGAGTACTTAATATGTGCCAGAAGTTCTTCTAGGTGCATTTAATCCCCGCAAGGTCACTATGAGGTTAAACTAGTATTATGCTCATTTTAAAGACGGGAAAACTGAGGCACTGGTGGTTAAGGGACTTCCCAAAGGTCATAACCCTAGTAAGTGCCAAAGCCAGGATTCGAATTCAAGCAGCCTATCTTCAAAGCCCACGCATACTGCCTCCCTTAATAGTAATGATTAATTTTTTAAAATCATAACTTGCTTGGCTACAATACTCTCTATAAGGCACTTTCCATCCACCTTTTCATTTCTCACCACAGCAGCCTAGGGAGGGAGGCAGTGTTGACTCCCAACTTATAGAGAGGAGGGGGAAACAGGCTGTGACAGGGGGAACTGACTTGCCTTGCCAAGGTCACACAACAAGGTCAGTGGCAGAAGTAGGGCTGGAACTTGGAATTTTCCAAACCAGGACTTCAAATGTGGGGGGCCCTTTCCCAGCCTTGGCCAATTCCCAAGCTCCCCCAATAACCCGCCTTCTGGCTAGAGGCCTTGAGCCTCCCTCCTCAGGTCAGCTCTGCCTGGGCTTCCACCCTTCAGCTGCAGGGTCCCAAGGCTGTGTCCTCCACACCCCCTGCCCTCCCCATCAGATGGGAGGGGCAGGAACTCCAGGGCTGGTGGAGTTTCCGACCAGGCAGGAAAAAGAACAAAGGAACTGGATGTGGGGGTGGAAGGGATGGCCAGGAGGGTGGCAGGAGTAGAGGGGACATTTCACCATGGAATATGAAGTCAAGAAAGGGAAGAAGGTAGGTGGGAGGTTGGGAGGGACGAAGGGAGAGGATGGGGCCTGATAATCTGCATTTCTCTCAGTTCCTAGGTGGTGCTGCTGGTCCAGGAATCTCATGTTGAGAAATGCTGTTCTAGATGGAACTCAAACTTTCTTTTGAGATTCAGATGGCTGGTCTGGGCTGAGCCCCAGAATTTACACCTTTAACCTTGATCCAGGCCATTTTTATGCAGGTGCCTCTGGATTCTACTTAAATGTACTTATTGTTATCACTCTCATTCCTCCTCTCCTCCCCAGGGCTTTGTATCCCCCATCCGAAGGCTGGTGTTCCCCAAGGCCGGGCGCCGGGCAGCCTGTAGGAGCAGCGTGAGCCGCCGGCCCCTGCACTCGATGCCCCTTTATCCCCCCGACTACCTCATCGACCCCCAGATTCTGCTGTGTGACTACCTGGAGAAAGAGGTCAAGGTGCGTGCAGGATGAGAAGGGGTGGGAAAACCTGTGTCCTTCTCTCACCCCGATTTCCATCCAGTTCCTGGGCCACCTTACCTGGGTGACTTCCTCACTGAACCCCTCCAGTCGGGACGAGCTCCTGCAGCTGCTAGACACCGCCAGGGTGAGACTCTGGGGAGGGAGGAGGGCAGGATCCTCGGGAACTCGAGATCTGCCCCTCCCTGCAGCAGCTGAAGGAGCTGCCGCTGAAGACCACGGCGGAGCAGGACAGCATCCTGAGCCTGTCTGCCCGCTGCCTGCTGCTCACCTGGCGCGACAATGAAGAGCTCATTCTGCGAATCCCTACGCACGAGATCGCCGCCGCCTCCTACCTGCAGGACGACGCGCTGCACCTGCTAGTGCTCAAGACCGGTGCGGCGGGAGGGGGCGGGGGCGGGGGAGGGCCCGCGGCTGACGGTCCCCCGGACTCTCCTAGGTCTGGGTGTGGACCCGGTGCCGGCCGGCGTGGATGCCAGCCCAGGCGGCGCAGGACGCGACCCCGGCCCGCCAGGCGGGGCGCCCGAGAAGCGGCGGGTGGGCACCGCGGAGCGGCGCCACACCATCTGCAGCCTGGACTGGCGGATGGGGTGGGGTGGGGGCGCCGCGGAGGCCCGGGCCGGGGGAGGCGGCGGCGGCAGCTTGGAGCGCCAGCGCGCCGGGGCGCGGGCGTCGGGCAGCTGGGAGCGACGGCAGACGTTCAGCGGCAGCTGGGAGCGGCGGCACGGAGGCGGCGGCGGCGGCGGCGGCGCGGGAAAGCCGGGCGGTAGCTGGGAGCGGAGGCAGGCGGGCAGCGGCGGGGGAGGCAGCTGGGAGCGGCGCCACCCCGGCCCCAACCCGCTCGACCCGCAGGACCCCAGCCCCGACGCCTACTGCAACCTGGTCATCCTGGCTGTAGCCAACAGGGTGAGCCCGAGGGCAGCCTGCTCCCAAAGCCCACCTGAGCTCTCTCTCCTCCTCCCTGGGCCAGGACGCTGCAGAGGAGTCCTGCGCACTCATCTGTCAGGTCTTCCAGATCATCTACGGGGACCAGAGTATTGAGTGTGTGGACCGGGCTGGCTACCACTACACATCCACACCTGAACGGCCATGGCTCTGCAGCCGCAGTGAGTACCAGAACTCCTGGCCTCCCCTCCTGCCTCTGACAGTCCCTCTGTCTGCTGGTCCCAGGTGAGAGCTGCCACACAGATGGGACGTATGCCTATGATGCCGACTTCAGCTGCTGCAGCTCCTTGTGAGTACAGCCCCTGTCAGGGACTCCACCCTGCGAGTGAAGGCCCTTCTTCCCGTGCCTGCAGTAATGGCTCCCAGGACACCTTTGAAGCATGTTACAGCGGCACGTCCACACCTTCTTTCCATGGCTCCCACTGCAGCGGCAGCGACCACAGCAGTCTGGGCTTGGAGCAGTTACAGGATTACATGGTCACGGTGAGCTGGGGCCGGTGGTGGGAATGGCACAAGGGATTGATCTCGAATGGTGTCCCCCACATAGTTGCGGAGTAAGCTGGGGCCCCTCGAGATCCAGCAGTTTGCGATGCTGCTGCGGGAGTACCGGCTGGGGCTGCCCATCCAGGACTATTGCACAGGCCTGCTGAAGCTCTACGGAGACCGGCGCAAGTTCCTCCTCCTTGGTGAGCCCCCGCTGTACCCCCAGAGGTCAGCTGCCAGTGAGTGACAGCAGGGATTTGCACCCAGATCTGCAGAGAGGACGCTTCCCCTGTGGAAGGGAAAGGGAACGTGTCCTGGGGACTCACCATGCCCCTCGGCTCGCAGGGATGCGGCCCTTCATCCCGGACCAGGACATCGGCTACTTCGAGGGCTTCCTGGAGGGCGTGGGCATCCGCGAGGGCGGCATCCTCACTGACAGCTTCGGCCGCATCAAGCGCAGCATGAGCTCCACGTCGGCCTCCGCAGTGCGCAGCTACGATGGCGCGGCGCAGCGGCCCGAGGCACAGGCCTTCCACCGGCTGCTGGCTGACATCACGCACGACATCGAGGCGCTGGCCCCCGATGACGACGACGACGACGAGGATGAGCCCCGGGGCTCCAGGGGCGGGAGCGACGCCGCAGAAGACAACTACCTGTAGCCACCGCCCCTGCGGACGGCGTGGCTCAGCAGCCCACCTCTGAGTCTCAGCTTTGCTTCGGGGACCCTATCCCCAGGGCCCCCCCATCACACCTGGCGGGGCCGGGGGGTCTTCACTCCAGGGTCTCGCTCCCTGCCCTTGGGGCCCGGGGCCATGCAGTACCTGGAGTGTCCTGCAGGGGGAAAGCGAAGCCGGGCCCTGAAGTCCGGGGCAGTCACCCGGGGCTCCTGGGCCGCTCTGCCGGGCTGGGGCTGAGCAGCGATCCTGCTTTGTCCCAGAAGTCCAGAGGGATCAGCCCCAGAACACACCCTCCTCCCCGGGACGCCGCAGCTTTCTGGAGGCTGAGGAAGGCATGAAGAGTGGGCTCCACCTGCTGGCCGACTGAGAAAAGAATTTCCAGAACTCGGTCCTATTTTACAGATTGAGAAACTATGGTTCAAGAAGAGAGGACGGGGCTTGAGGGAATCTCCTGATTCTCCTTATATGACCTCAAACTGACCATACTAAACAGTGTAGAAGGTCTTTTTAAGGCTCTAAATGTCAGGGTCTCCCATCCCCTGATGCCTGACTTGTACAGTCAGTGTGGAGTAGACGGTTTCCTCCACCCAGGGTTGACTCAGGGGGATGATCTGGGTCCCATTCTGGTCTTAAGACCCCAAACAAGGGTTTTTTCAGCTCCAGGATCTGGAGCCTCTATCTGGTTAGTGTCGTAACCTCTGTGTGCCTCCCGTTACCCCATCTGTCCAGTGAGCTCAGCCCCCATCCACCTAACAGGGTGGCCACAGGGATTACTGAGGGTTAAGACCTTAGAACTGGGTCTAGCACCCGATAAGAGCTCAATAAATGTTGTTCCTTTCCACATCAAACATTTTATGACTCAGTTTACCTTTCTTGCCTT